GTTGAGTGAATGTCAGAAGCAGAGCGTGGACAGCAGGGGCTCCGTGCTGCGTTTCAGGGCTGATTTGCTGGCCAGTGGAGTGTACCTGTGAGAGGTTCAGAGGACGATATCAGGGTAAGAGAATTTTTAAAGAGAGGCATTTAAATTAAGTGAATGGCACTGAGGTGCTTCCCCAGAGACTTGCTGTAGGTGGAGAGGAGAAGGTGCCTGAGGCCTGAGTTAGGAGTGTGGACAGCCCAAGGCTGGACACTTGCCTGATGTCCGAGTGGAGCCAGGCAGCCCAGCTCAGCTCACTCGCACCTTGAATTCTTCGCGAAGTGGCTCGTGAGCCTCTGAATTGCCTGAGCAGCTTTGCAGAGCATGACAGAGCCAAGACTCTGATTGTACCGTTGAGGTGCGGCCTGCGTGCAGGATTCCACACCCTGGAGCCCCCGCCCCCTGGTCCCTCTGATGTGGAGACCTTCAGACCTCACACTCCTCACAGGGGACTCAGGATTCACAGGTCCACGTCATGGGTGTGGAGAGGCTGGGAGGTCGAGATAGGTCTGAGACTCTCCTCAGTGCAGATATAGGGTTGAGCACATATGTCTAGACATTGTTTAATACCTAGTGAGATTGTATATTTTGGGGAGATCTATAATTATTTTTATTGTGTTTAATGGGAAATTTGTTAATATTACATTTGAAAGGTTAAATATAATTTTTCTTGACATTAAATATCAATCACAAATTTTAATTCTTTCAATTCATTAACCTTTCAAATAAATAATGATTATAAATTTCTTTTTTTTTTTATTTTTTTTTTTAGATGGAGTCTTGCTCTGTCGCCCAGGCTGGAGTGCAGTGGTGAGTTCTTGGTTCACTGCAACCAACCTCCACCTCCCAGGTTCAAGTGATTCTCCTGTGCCTCAGCCTCCTGAGTAGCTGGGATTACAGGCACCCGCCACCACGCTCGGCTAATTTTTGTATTTTTAGTGGAGACGGGGTTTCACCATGTTGGCCGGGATCATCTCGATCCCTTGACCTCATGATCCTCCCCCTTTGGCCTCCCAAAGTACTGGGATTACGGGCGTGAGCCACCGCGCCTGGCCATGATTATAAATTTCTACCAATGATCCATTTGATGATTTTAAACTTCATAGACACCAGACAAAGCCTCCGTGCATGCTGTGATTGCAGGCGCACACTCATTGAATCGGTTGTTAGGTTAACAAACGTTATAGACCCCTGAGTGCTAAGCACTGTCCTCTGTGCTGAGAGTAGAGAAGCAAAAAATAGACTGATTTCTTGCTTTCAGAGCATGTACATTATAGTCGGAGAAGATAATAAGCAAAGATACAAATGAAATTATTATGTCAGGTATGGATAAGACTAGGGAGAAAAATATAGCTACATTTTTGCTAATACTTTCAGGCATTCTATGACCTTTAACTACCCTATGAGATGATGACTAGGATTTTCATTCCCATTTTACAGATGAGGACACTGAGGCAAATATATGTTAAAGAGTTTGCACAGGGACAGACATGCAAATGGCAGAGCCGGGGAGTGACCCCCAAGACCCTTCTCTGGGTCATCGTCCGGTGCTGCCCCTCTTTCAAACGTTTGTAAAGAACCAGTGCAATGTGGTTACGACGTTTTTTCATTTATTCTTTACTTTTACACATTTCTTCGGTTATTGCTCTATGTTGGTGTTGCCTAGGGTTAATAACTTCCTAGTGTAGTAATAGTGAAATTATTAAACCTGAAAAGGAAAAAGCAGTGTCTTTTCAGACGAGCTGAGTGACAGGGTCTGTTCTTTGATGCATGGGTTATTGATTAGTGATACGAGATTTGATTAATTCTCTCAAGATAATTTAAAAATAAACACTTTGTATCAAGCTTTCTTTTTATAGTTGAACTTCTTTTGTTAAGTCAATAGACTTCTAATGTGCACATGTTTACCTAAGTTTTAGGTTTCTGCATGTATGTACCTCAGGGAAAACACAAATGGAGAAAGGAAAAACTCACTTGTCAGCGTGGCCCAAGCCCTGCCGTGGGTCCTTTTGTCAGCGTGTGTGGCCCTGGGGTGCTGGCATTGTGAAAACCTGGGGACTCCGTCCAGGAGGGGCCGTGTGTGCTGTGAAATCCTCTCAGCTTACGGTGGTTTGAGTGAATAGGGCTTGCTCTTCTCACTGAACGAGAAATCCGGCTGTTTGCTGTGGTTTTCTCCCAGTATCTTTCCGTCCTCCCGTGGCACCATCCTTAGCTTGTGGGTTTTATCCTCATGTTCATTGCCTTATATTTGCAAAATGGTGGCTGTATTTCAAGATAACATATCTTCTTTTTAGGTAGGAAAGAAGGGAAATGGGGCACCACCCCTGAAGAAGCACCGTGGTTCCATCTCCGGGAAGGAAAGCCTTCATGGTATTCCTTCATTTCCATCCACCCACTGGAACCGGACCCAAGTTCACCCTCAGAAAGGCTGAGGGAGCAAGTTCTTCATGAGTTGTTGGACAGCCTTTTGCCACTCCCTTAGGGGAATGCAGGGGTTCCATTCGCTGAGAGCAACACACTCTGCCCTCTGCTGAACCATGGGAGCAGGCCAGGCTCTGCCACAAGGCTGAGAGGGTTTGGTGGGGGTGGGGTGAGTGTGGGGTGGCCCCACTTGCATTTTGTCATTGCCAGCTGTGCCATGCAGAGGGTCTTGGCTGGGGTTTGTTTCTGTCCATGGTTTCAGGCATCTGCTGCAGGGCTTACAACTTAGATAAGGGTGGTTGCCATATGATGTTCTGCATGAGGTCCACCTTAGGTGCTTAGACATTTAAATTCTTAGATATGGTGTCCTTCACACTTTAATTCACCGCTTTAGTGAGGTGTGTGCACCCGCCAAGGCTCACACGTCAGGAACCACACACGTACGTGCTCCTTAAGGCAGCCTTCAGCCTACTTAGCAACCGCTCTCCAAAAAATCTGTTTTAATACCTAAAATCACCATGGGCGATTGGATTTGACACCGTTCTATACATAGATTTTATGAGGATTGGATTTCTCTGAGCATGGTTCAGTACTGAGGATACCAAGCTCCTGCTCACTCTCCCTCCTATGAGATTCTTCCTCAGGACCCTGCTGCCCCTGGCCCAGAAATCATCCACGACTTCATTGCTTACGGAAAAGCCGAGGTGCAGGCTGGGCTTTCCAGCTCACCTCACATCCTGGGTCCCACAGCCACATTTGTCTCCTCCCTGCTCCGATGCATGGCACAGGATGGCACCCCAAGTCTCCACCCTCACCTGGAAGATCAGCCTCCCCCGCGTGTCACAGCCAGGTCAGGATGCACACCTGGTGGCCCCTGACCCCGAGGCCTCTCACCTTGCTCCTTGGTAATAGTGGGCGCACACTGTCATTGGGGTGCAGGGTATGGAGAGCTCCTTGGTAATAATGGACACGTGCTGTCACTCGGGTGCAGGGTATGGAGAGCTCCTTGGTAATAGTGGACACCTGCTGTCACTCGGGTGCAGGGTATGGAGAGCTCCTTGGTAATAGTGGACACCTGCTGTCACTCGGGTGCAGGGTATGGAGAGCTCCTTGGTAATAGTGGACACATGCTGTCACTCGGGTTCAGGGTATGGAGAGCTCCTTGGTAATAGTGGATGCGTGCTGTCACTCGGGTGCAGGGTATGGAGAGCTCCTTGGTAATAGTGGATGTGTGCTGTCACTCGGGTGCAGGGTATGGAGAGCTCCTTGATAATAATGGACACGTGCTGTCACTCGGTGCAGGGTATGGAGAGCTCCTTGGTAATAGTGGATGCGTGCTGTCACTCGGGTGCAGGGTGTGGAGAGCTCCTTGATAATAATGGACACGTGCTGTCACTCGGGTGCAGGGTATGGAGAGCTCCTTGGTAAGAGTGGACACGTGCTGTCACTCGGGTGCAGGGTATGGAGAGCTCCTTGGTAAGAGTGGACACGTGCTGTCACTCGGGTGCAGGGTGTGGAGAGCTCCTTGGTAACAGTGGACACGTGCTGTCACTTGGGTGCAGGGTATGGAGAGCTCCTTGGTAATAGTGGACACACGCTGTCACTCGGGTGCAGGGTATGGAGAGCTCCTTGGTAATAGTGGATGCGTGCTGTCACTCGGGTGCAGGGTGTGGAGAGCTCCTTGATAATAATGGACACGTGCTGTCACTCGGGTGCAGGGTATGGAGAGCTCCTTGGTAAGAGTGGACACGTGCTGTCACTCGGGTGCAGGGTATGGAGAGCTCCTTGGTAAGAGTGGTCACGTGCTGTCACTCGGGTGCAGGGTATGGAGAGCTGCTTGGTAATAGTGGACACGTGCTGTCACTCGGGTGCAGGGTATGGAGAGCTGCTTGGTAATAGTGGACACGTGCTGTCACTCGGGTGCAGGGTATGGAGAGCTCCTTGGTAAGAGTGGACACGTGCTGTCACTCGGGTGCAGGGTATGGAGAGCTGCTTGGTAATAGTGGACACGTGCTGTCACTCGGGTGCAGGGTATGGAGAGCTCCTTGGTAAGAGTGGACACGTGCTGTCACTCGGGTGCAGGGTATGGAGAGCTCCTTGATAATAATGGACACGTGCTGTCACTCGGGTGCAGGGTATGGAGAGCTCCTTGGTAAGAGTGGACACGTGCTGTCACTCGGGTGCAGGGTATGGAGAGCTCCTTGGTAATAGTGGACACGTGCTGTCACTCGGGTGCAGGGTATGGAGAGCTCCTTGGTAAGAGTGGACACGTGCTGTCACTCGGGTGCAGGGTATGGAGAGCTGCTTGGTAATAGTGGACACGTGCTGTCACTCGGGTGCAGGGTATGGAGAGCTCCTTGGTAATAGTGGACACGTGCTGTCACTCGGGTGCAGGGTATGGAGAGCTCCTTGGTAAGAGTGGTCACGTGCTGTCACTCGGGTGCAGGGTATGGAGAGCTGCTTGGTAATAGTGGACACGTGCTGTCACTCGGGTGCAGGGTATGGAGAGCTGCTTGGTAATAGTGGACACGTGCTGTCACTCGGGTGCAGGGTATGGAGAGCTCCTTGGTAAGAGTGGACACGTGCTGTCACTCGGGTGCAGGGTATGGAGAGCTGCTTGGTAATAGTGGACACGTGCTGTCACTCGGGTGCAGGGTATGGAGAGCTCCTTGGTAAGAGTGGACACGTGCTGTCACTCGGGTGCAGGGTATGGAGAGCTCCTTGGTAATAGTGGACACGTGCTGTCACTCGGGTGCAGGGTATGGAGAGCTCCTTGGTAAGAGTGGACACGTGCTGTCACTCGGGTGCAGGGTATGGAGAGCTGCTTGGTAATAGTGGACACGTGCTGTCACTCGGGTGCAGGGTATGGAGAGCTCCTTGGTAAGAGTGGACACGTGCTGTCACTCGGGTGCAGGGTATGGAGAGCTCCTTGGTAATAGTGGACACGTGCTGTCACTCGGGTGCAGGGTATGGAGAGCTCCTTGGTAAGAGTGGACACGTGCTGTCACTCGGGTGCAGGGTATGGAGAGCTCCTTGGTAATAGTGGACACGTGCTGTCACTCGGGTGCAGGGTATGGAGAGCTCCTTGGTAAGAGTGGACACGTGCTGTCACTCGGGTGCAGGGTATGGAGAGCTGCTTGGTAATAGTGGACACGTGCTGTCACTCGGGTGCAGGGTATGGAGAGCTCCTTGGTAAGAGTGGACACGTGCTGTCACTCGGGTGCAGGGTATGGAGAGCTCCTTGGTAATAGTGGACACGTGCTGTCACTCGGGTGCAGGGTATGGAGAGCTCCTTGGTAAGAGTGGACACGTGCTGTCACTCGGGTGCAGGGTATGGAGAGCTGCTTGGTAATAGTGGACACGTGCTGTCACTCGGGTGCAGGGTATGGAGAGCTCCTTGGTAAGAGTGGACACGTGCTGTCACTCGGGTGCAGGGTATGGAGAGCTGCTTGGTAATAGTGGACACGTGCTGTCACTCGGGTGCAGGGTATGGAGAGCTCCTTGGTAAGAGTGGACACGTGCTGTCACTCGGGTGCAGGGTATGGAGAGCTGCTTGGTAATAGTGGACACGTGCTGTCACTCGGGTGCAGGGTATGGAGAGCTCCTTGGTAAGAGTGGACACGTGCTGTCACTCGGGTGCAGGGTATGGAGAGCTCCTTGGTAATAGTGGACACGTGCTGTCACTCGGGTGCAGGGTATGGAGAGCTCCTTGGTAAGAGTGGACACGTGCTGTCACTCGGGTGCAGGGTATGGAGAGCTGCTTGGTAATAGTGGACACGTGCTGTCACTCGGGTGCAGGGTATGGAGAGCTCCTTGGTAAGAGTGGACACGTGCTGTCACTCGGGTGCAGGGTATGGAGAGCTCCTTGGTAAGAGTGGACACGTGCTGTCACTCGGGTGCAGGGTATGGAGAGCTCCTTGGTAAGAGTGGACACATGCTGTCACTCGGGTGCAGGGTATGGAGAGCTGCTTGGTAATAGTGGACACGTGCTGTCACTCGGGTGCAGGGTATGGAGAGCTCCTTGGTAATAGTGGACGCACGCTGTCACTGGGGCGCAGGGTATGGAGAGCTGGATGCACAGCTTCATCATGACATGTCATACTTTCGGAAAGCAAAAGCGGCTTGCGAAGTCCCCTAAGCCCCTTTTATTCCCCCTAACAGTGGTTTGCTCTCGGTGATCACCCAGTTCATACTTAATGAAATGAGGAAGAATGAAGCTCTCCTCTATGACTGGATGGAATTTACATGTGGTGTTTCCAACACAGCAAAACTTTCGAAACCGAAGCCAGGCTCCATATAACACACAGAGAAAGGATGATGAAAACCACATGCTGAAAAAGGATGTGGAAGTCAGAGGGTGCCATCTGCATAGGAATTCCTGACATTGATACTTGTCATACGAAAATAACTTCCTTTTTCATTGGATCTTCATAAAAAACATATGAAATGGGCAAGGGACGCATGATTATTCACATTTCATAGGGCAGCAGATAAACAGGAATTATGAGTTGCCCAGTTTTACTCCGCTAACAAGGGCTTATAAAGAGTCCTTTACTTGTACACTTAGATTTTTCCCTCGAAATCCAGTTCTTCCTACTATAGCATATCATCTCATTAGGTACAAAGAAAATTCATTCACAGCCACAGTTTAATTCCACTTAAATAAATTAATGGTAATAAATAATTTAATAAATAATAATGCTTCGTAAGAATTTATCTGTAAGATAGGCCTGGGCCCTGTAGCTAATTTGATGTGTATATTCGGGAGACAAATGGGACAATTAGAAAATACTCAGAAAATTGCACAGAAAGGAAGGGGTGTTTTGTCCCCGAAAGAAAGGCAAGACGAACGCGAACCTTCAGTCGTTCTCATGTGGAGTATTCATCGTTCAGCGCCAGGAAGTATCCTGAGCTGAAGGGCGGGTTCTTACAGAGGCCATCTGAGCTACAGTGGGAATGTCAGGTTGGACACGAGGCTCACTGTTACTCATGAAGATGTTGACACAGAACGACGATTTCTATAACCAAATATATATACTACATTTGGTGGGGAAGGAAAGGGAACACAAAACCCAGGTCCCAAAGCTCCCTGTTCAGGTCTCTGTGGCACAGCGGCTGTGGCGGAGTTTTGTCTGGATCCTGTCGTCGTCTAAAGTCATGGCCTGGACACCTGTAAACACAGGAAGAATCACCCTTTTCATACCAAAGTCACAGAGACTTATGAGCTTTGTGTGATGGGGTCACCATGACATGGGCCTCCACCTGTATTTTATTGTTCTCTAGAATTTTCACCTGTTATTGGTGTCTTAGTGCCATGCACATGCCTTCATTATGCCAGATCTGTGATTAATTTCTTTCTGTGTTAAATTTATTTCACCTGTTCTGCTGAATTTGCTGTGAAGCCTTTCTCCCCTAATACCTTCTCCTCTGCCTCCCTCCCTCCCATGTAAATATTGATTTAGATGTCTTTATATTAATGTAAGGTCCTGCCCTTCACATGGCATAGAGAAACCCGTGATGAATGCCCCCATTGTCCCTCAGAAAGCAGAGACTTGAGCAGCTGAGATGCCTCTTCCCAGAGCTGGAATCCTTCACAGCACTGCCTCTCTGGCATCCGCTCCTCACACCGCTGGGCCTTTGCCTTTGCCATTCATCATGTCTGCTGTGCTGCCATATCTTCCTTTCTAGGCTCTAAAAAATGGCTTTTGAAATTCAAAATGTGATACAACTACTCAGGCCAATGTGCCTGCACTAATATATAAGTCAGATACTATCTGGTTTTTCTTCTGGAGCTCTATAAATATTTGATAGAGTCCTTCTATTTTAGACGGTTGAACCTGGATCTGGCTACATGTGTGCAGAAACACAATGTCAGAAATCTTTTCTCACCTGGCGGTGGGTGGATGTGGAATTCAATTTGTAACTTTTAGGTCTAACTTTCCTAACTGTGCTTTCTGTCACAAGCCAAAATCTGCTTTTTGTCTCAAGTTAGCTTTCCGTAAGAATGAAGGGAGTCCCATTTTCCAATCCCCAGATCTAGACAGAGGTACAGCAGATTGAATGAAGAATATTCTGGTGTTACTGCTTTATTGCTAATGAATCAATGAAAGGCATGGTTTTAAAGCTATCAAAGTATAAATAGAACTTGACAAGGATAATATAAAATGGACTTAGTAGCTGAATGAGAAATGCCGAAACCTCAAAAAGAATCACAAGAAACATCAGAAGCCCTGAAGTGTGCGTGCTGTGCACTGCAGGTCAAATTTAAATTCTGAGTAACAAGAGGCTTCCTCCTCAGGAGAAGCTGGAAGCAGGAAGGGGAGTCAGCGTACGGCCGGGCCCCTCTTACCTTTGCAGGGTCCCTGCTGTTGAGATTAGGACCGCAGGTGTGCAGCAGAGAATCCAGTTGTTTTGCTTTAGAAAGTGCCTGAAGAACAAATCCTTCGGGCCCCAAAGATGCTGTCCTGGGATCTACTTTGCCATTGCTCCTCAAGTTCAGCCAGTGTTATGGCAGGTGTCAGCATCCACCAAAGGGGACCTTCCTGTAAGATGAAAAATACTTTTTAATTTAAATATACATAACACTTCAAAATGTCCAGTGTCCTTCAAATTACTTCAAGAATTTAGATTTCCCTGTTATCAATGATAAATAATCTCCCAAGGCCACTTAGAGAGACTCCCTGAGAAGAATCGTGTGTTCTAAGTGAGGTTTAACCCTTACAGTCCTTTGAGAAAGATCGTGTGTACTAAGTGAGGTTTAACCCTTACAGTCCTTTGAGAAGAATCGTGTGTACTAAGTGAGGTTTAACCCTTATACTCCTTTGAGGAGGATCGTGTGTACTAAGTGAGGTTTAACCCTTAGAGTCCTTTGAGGAGGATCGTGTGTACTAAGTGAGGTTTAACCCTTACAGTCCTTTGAGGAGGATCGTGGGTACTAAGTGAGGTTTAACCCTTACAGTCCTTTGAGAAGGATCGTGTGTACTAAGTGAGGTTTTACCCTTACAGTCCTTTGAGGAGGATCGTGTGTACTAAGTGAGGTTAAACCCTTACAGTACTTTGAGGATAATCATGTATACTAAGTGAGGTTTAAGCCTTACACTGCTTTGAGAAGGATCGTGTGTACTAAGGGAGGTTTAACCCTTACAGTCCTTTGAGGAGGATCGTGTGTACTAAGTGAGGTTTAACCCTTGCAGTCGTTTGAGAAGGATCGTGAGTACTAAGTGAGGTTTAACCCTTACAGTCCTTTGAGGAGGATCCTGTGTACTAAGTGAGGTTTAACCCTTATACTCCTTTGAGAAGAATCGTGTGTACTAACTGAGGTTTAATCCTCACAGTACTTGGAGGAGGATCATGTATACTAAGTGAGGTTTAACACTTACAGTTCATTGAGGAGGATTTTGTGTACTAAGTGAGGTTTAAACCTCACAGTCCTTTGTGAAGGATCGTGTGTACTAAGTGAGGTGTAACCCTTACAGTCCTTTCAGAAAGATCGTGTGTACTAAGTGAGGTGTAACCCTTACAGTCCTTTGAGAAAGATCGTGTGTACTAAGTGAGGTTTTACCCTTACAGTCCTTTGAGGAGAATCATGTGTACTAAGTGAGGGTTAACCCTTACAGTCCTTTGAGGAGAATCATGTGTACTAAGTGAGGGTTAACCCTTACAGTCCTTTGAGGAGGATCGTGTGTACTAAGTGAGGTTTAACCCTTACAGTCCTTTGAGGAGGATCGTGTGTACTAAGTGAGGTTTAACCCTTGCAGTCGTTTGAGAAGGATAGTGAGTACTAAGTGAGGTTTAACCCTTATACTCCTTTGAGAAGAATCGTGTGTACTAACTGAGGTTTAACCCTCACAGTACTTGGAGGAGGATCATGTATACTAAGTGAGGTTTAATACTTACATTTCATTGAGGAGGATTTTGTGTACTAAGTGAGGTTAAACCTTGCAGTCCTTTGTGAAGGATCATGTGTACTAAGTGAGGTGTAACCCTTACAGTCCTTTGAGAAAGATGGTGTGTACTAAGTGAGGTTTAACCCTTACAGTCCTTTGAGAAGGATCGTGTGTACTAAGTGAGGTTTAACCCTTACAGTCCTTTGAGGAGGATCGTGGGTACTAAGTGAGGTTTAACCCTTACAGTCCTTTGAGAAGGATCGTGTGTACTGAGGATTAACCTTTACAGTCCTTTCAGAAGGATGGTGTGTACTAAGTGAGGTTTAACCCTTACAGTCCTTTGAGAAGGATCGTGTGTACTAAGTGAGGTTTAACCCTTACAGTCCTTTGAGAAGGATCGTGTGTATTAAGTGAGGTTTAACCCTTACAGTGTTTTGAAAAGGATCGTGTGTACTAAGGTTTAACCACTATAGTCCTTTTATGAGAACCATGTGTACTAAGTGAGGTTTAACCCATACAGTCCTTTGAGAAGGGTCGTGTGTACTAACTGAGGTTTAACCCTTACAGTCCTTTGACGAGGATTGTGTGTACTGAGGTTTAACCCTTACAGTCCTTTGAGGAGGATCGTGTGTACTAAGTGAGGTTTAACCCTTACAGTACTTTGAGGAGGATCGTGTGTACTAAGTGAGGTTTAACCCTTACAGTCCTTTGAGGAGGATCATGTGTACTAAGTGAGGTTTAACCCTTACAGTCCTTTGAGGAGGATCATGGGTACTGAGGATTAACCCTTATAGTCCTTTGAGAAGAATGGTGTGTACTAAGTGAAATTTAACACTTACAGTCCTGTGAGGAGAATCGTGTGTACTAAGTGAGGTTTAACCCTTACAGTCCTTTGAGAAGGATCGTGTGTACTAAGTGAGGATTAACCCTTACAGTCCTTTCAGAGGGATGGTGTGTACTAAGTGAGGTTTAACCCTTACAGTCCTTTGAGGAGGATCGTGTTTCCTAAGTGAAGTTTAACCCTTACAGTCCTTTGAGGAGGGTGGTGTGTACTAAGTGAGGTTTAACTCTTACAGTCCTTTGAGGAGGATCGTGTGTACTAAGTGAGGTTTAACCCTTACAGTCCTTTGAGGAGAATCATGTGTACTAAGTGAGGGTTAACCCTTACAGTCCTTTGAGGAGGATCGTGTGTACTAAGTGAGGTTTAACCCTTACGGTCCTTTGAGGAGGATCGTGTGTAACTAAGTGAGGTTTAACCCTTACGGTCCTTTGAGGAGGATCTTGTGTACTAAGTGAGGTTTAACCCTTACAGTCCTTTGAGGAGGATCGTGTGTACTAAGTGAGGTTTAAACCTTACAGTCCTTTGAGAAGGATCGTGTGTACTAACTGAGGTTCAACACTTACAGTCCTTTGAGGAGGATCCTGTGTGCTAAGTGAGGTTTAAACCTTACACTCCTTTGAGGAGAATCATGTGTACTAAGTGAGGTTTAACCCTTACAGTCCTTTAAGGAGGATCTTTTGAACTAAGTGAGGTTTAACCCTTACAGTCCTTTGAGGAGAATCATGTGTACTAAGTGAGGTTTCACCCTTACAGTCCTTTGAGAAGGATCTTCTCTACTAAGTGAGGTTTAACCCTTAGAGTCCTTTGAGGAGGATCGTGTGTAGTAAGTGAGGTTTAACCCTTACAGTCCTTTGAGAAGGATCTTCTGTACTAAGTGAGGTTTAACCCTTACAGTCCTTTGAGAAGGATCGTGTGTACTCATGTTTAACCCCTATAGTCCTTTGAGGAGAATTGTGTGTACTAAGTGAAGTTTAACCCTTATACTCCTTTGAGAAGGATCGTGTGTACTAAGGGAAGTTTAACCCTTATAGTCCTTTGAGGAGGATTGTGTGTACTAAGTAAGGTTTAACCCTTATAGTCCTTTGAGAAAAATGGTGTGTACTAAGTGTGGTTTAACCCTTACAGTCCTTTGAGGAGGGTCTTGTGTACTACGTGAGGTTTAACCCTTACAGTCCTTTGAGAAGGATCGTGTGTATTAAGTGAGGTTTAATCCTTACAGTCCTTTGAGGAGGATCGTGTGTACTAAGTGAGGTTTAACGCTTACAGTCCTTTGAGAAGGATCGTGTGTACTAAGTGGGGTTTAACCCTTACAGTCCTTTGAGGAGGATCTTGTGTACTAAATCAGGTTTAACCCTTACAGTCGTTTGAGGAGGATCGTGTGTGCCAAGTGAGGTTTAACCCTTACAGTCCTTTGAGAAGGATCGTGTGTACTAATGTTTAACCCCTATAGTTCTTTGAGGAGAATTTCGTGTACTGAGGTTTAACCCTTACAGTCCTTTGAGGAGGATCGTGTGTACTAAGTGAGTTTTAACCCTTACAGTCCTTGGAGGAGGATCATGTGTAGTAAGTGAGGTTTAACCCTTACAGTCCTTTGAGAAGGATTGTGTGTACTAAGGTTTAACCCCTATAGTCCTTTTAGGAGAATTGTGTTTACTAAGTGAGGTTTTACCCTTACAGTCCTTTGAGGAGGATCGTGTGTACTAAGTGAGGTTTAACCCTTACAGTCCTTTGAGGAGGATCATGTGTACTAAGTGAGGTTTAATCCTTACAGTCCTTTGAGAAGAATCTTGTGTACTAAGTGAGGTTTGTCCCTTACTGTCCTTTGAGAAGAATCGTATGTACTAAGTGAGGTTTAACCCTTACAGTCCTTTGAGGAGGATCGTGTGTACTAAGTGAGGTTTAACATTTACAGTCCTTTGAGAAGGATCGTGTGTACTAAGTGATGTTTAAGCCTCAGAGTCCTTTGAGAAGGATCGTGTGTACTAAGTGATGTTTAACCCTTACAGTCCTTTGAGGAGGATAAGAAGAGTCTCCCTTGTGCAGGGACAGTCACTGAAGTTTGGGGAAGTCTAGGAATTTTAAAAGAACAGGATTTTGGAAATGAATTCAGGTCAATGTTCAAGCCCCATTCTGCCCTTTTGAGTGGCCCCGAGATGGCCCAGGGCCTGCCCTCCAGGACCTTGGCGGAGGTGGGGGCCAACGGGTTCCTCTTCTAACAGACTGTGGTGGAAACAGTATCAGTTTCCTTATGACCAACACACTAGTGAGGGAATATCATGATAAATTTATGACTGAAACACCTTACGTTTGTGCAGTTCACGTACACAATGGGGATGTAATCGTAGGTGGTTGGATGTGGCGTCTTCAGAGCTTAGGGTGCTTGTGAGTTAAGGGAGCTTGGTGGTCACGGGTTTTAGGGCTTTCTTTCTGAGAAGCAGAGCTATCGATTGCTACCTAATTGAAAAGATTGTGTGAGTCTGTAATGTTTTTCTCTTATTCACTAGAACACTTTATCAGCCTGACAACATTGGAAAGGAAACAGAAGCTGCCAGGGAAGCAGGTGTGAAAACAGCTCCAGTTACTCAGGCAAGGCTGTGGCTGCTCACCCGTGGCCCTGGCTCACGCAAAACTCTCCAGAATTAGGGGTGCTCTTGCATGGGGGTGCTCTGGTGTGTGGGTGCTCTGGTGTGTGGGTGCTTCGGTGTATGGGTGCCCTGGTGTGTGTGTGGTCTGGTGTGTGGGTGCTCCAGTGTATGAGTGCCCTGGTGTGTGGGTGCTCTGGTATGTGGGTGCCCTGGTGTACGGGTGCCCCGGTGTTCGGGTGCCCTGGTGTGTGGGTGCTCTGGTGTGTGGGTGCTCCAGTGTATGAGTGCCCTGGTGTGTGGGTGCTCTGGCATGGGGGTGCTCTGGTGTGTGGGTGCTCTGGTGTATGGGTGCCCTGGTGTGTGCGTGCCCTGGTGTATGGGTGCCGTGGTGTGTCAGTGCCCTGGTGTGTGGGTGCTCTGGTGTGTGGGTGCCCTGGTTTACGGGTTTCCTGGTCTGTGGGTGCCCTGGTGTATGGGTGCCCTGGTGTGTGGGTGCTCTGGTGTACGGGTGCCCTGGTGTACGGGTGCCCTAGTGTGTGGGTGCTCTGGTGTGTGGGTGCCCTGGCGTGTGGGTGCCCTGGCGTGTGGGTGCCTGGCGTGTGGGTGCTCTGGCATGTGGGTGCTCTGGTGTACGAGTGCCCTGGTGTGTGGGTGCTCTGGTGTGTGAGTGCCCTGGTGTGTGGGTGCTCTGGTGTGTGGGTGCCCCAATATGTGGGTGCCCCGGTGTACAGGTGCCCCGGTGTACGGGTGCTCTTGTGTGTAGGTGCTCTGGTGCGTGGGTGCTTTGCTGTATGGATGCTGTGATGTGCAGGTTTATTTTCCAAAAGTTAGGTAAGAACATCACTCAAGATGATTGAGTCTTTTTCTAATTCCAAAGGCACTTTAAGGTTTCAGAGAGCCTTGGATTGTTTAATAGAGAAGACATGGCAGAACATAAACCATAGAAGGTGTCTGAGATGACTGTAATTTTAAACAAGTTCCTAATATTAATACACTGCAAAATATCATTTAATTTTAATAGAAACAACTTTTACTATTATCTTTCCTTTTTTTCTTTCTCGTTGAAATGAAGACTTAACATCAAATTCAGCAAAACAGATGAAATCAATTAAAATATAACATGGCGTGCAGGGCAGGCACGGCCTCCTGCCCCTGGGGAGCTGGAGCCCTCACGGAGTCCTGTGTGTGGCTGTGCTTTCTGGGGCTGAGCAGATGAGGTAGCTCAGTTCCCCAGGAATCAGAACCGAGGCGGAGCTGTGCCACCCCAGCCTCCAGGGTGAACAGCAACAGCTCCCTGAAACTGGACGAGCTCCCCAGAGTTCAAGCTACAGAGGTTCCTGCCTCCCCAGGGCATGGAGTCCTCACTGCACTGCTCCCCACCTTGTGGGCCCCAGGCTGCGCTGGCATCTTGCCATTCCCGGGTCTTTGCTGCTGCTGCACTGGCCTCACAGGGCCTGGGCCACTGCCATGTCCTGCCATCCCTGAGTCACTAGTGTGTGGCACCTCATCTCCTGGGCTCTAGTTGCTGCTGTGCCCTGTTGGTTTTGGGTCCAGGATTGCAGCTGTGCCCTGTATCCCAAGAGCTGAGCTTCTGAAGAACCCCTTATCTCCCAGGGCCATGACAGTGCTATGTCCAGCCCCCCAGGGTCAGAACCAGAGCTAAAACCTGGCCCCCCAGGTCTGAACTGCCAGAGTCTGCCTCAGAACAACAGACCCCAGCTTTGTGGACAATCTGAAGCCACCTGAGCCCCAGAGAGTGAATCTGCACCTTGAGCACCGGATGCCACAAGGGCTTCACGTCACCCCAGGGCCCTGGTTCCACAGCTGCCCTGTGCACCTGTGCCCTGGATCTCAGTGCCACTGCAGCTGCTTGTGGGCCGTGTCAGACCCTGCGCTGAGAAAGATCCCCTCAGCTGAGACTCCCCTCTACAGAGAAGTCAAAAGTAGTAGGATACATGAAGCCCTTGCCACCAAGGACCCTAGACTTATGCTGCCACCATCATTGTCCTGAATTCCTGCAGCCTATGCCACTTAGACACCCACAGTCATTCCTGACATTCATTACAACTGAAGAACCTGCACAGAGACTATACCCCTGCACCCTGTCCAACCAGCACCCTCAGGCCCATCTGTATGTGAAAATCTTCCCCTACAAAAGGCACTACTTAAAAATTAGAAGAGATAAGAATCAGATAGCATAAAAAGGAACCAGACAGAAATCTCAAAGCTGAATAACTCAATGAAATCATAAAAAAATTCAGTAGAGGACTTCAATAGCAGACCTAGATTAAGCAGCAGAAAAAAAAAATCTGTGAACTTGAAGAGAGGTCTTTTGGAATGACTCATTTGGGGAGGTGAATAGAAAACGGAATAAAAATAGTGAAGAAAGCCTGTGGCACTCACAGGAAGCAATCAGATGAAGAAAGTTCTGTATTATGGGACTGAGAAGGAGCAAAAACAGAAAAAAAGGACAGAAAGGTTATTTAATAAAATAATTACTGAAAACTTGGAAGTTTTCAGTCTTGGGAGAGATATGGGCATTCAATTTCATGAAGCTCAAAGATCACCAAACATATTCAACCCAAAGAGGTCTTCATCAAGGATCGTTTTAATCAAAGTGTCAAAAGTCAAAGGCAAAAAAAGGATAATTTTAAATGAAGCAAAAGTGTCAAGTTGCATATAAAGGAATCTCCATTAGTCTATCAGTGGATTTCTCAGCAGAAAACTTGAAAGCCAGGAAAGAATAGTATGATACCTACAGGGAAAACAAACAAACACAAAAACCATTAGCTAAGAATTCTGTGCTCAGCAAAGCTGCCCTTCAGAAATGGAGAAAGTAAGTCTTTCCTAGATAAAAAAAAGAAAAAAGCTGATGGATTTCATAATCACTATGCTTGCTGTATCTGAAATGCTTAAAGGAGTACTTCAAGCAGCTAGAAAAGTGTAATCACTATCACAAATACACTTGAAGGTACCAAACTCACGGGTAGAAGGAAGTACGTAGTCAAATTCAGCATAGTCCAGTGTCATCATGGTGGTGTGTAACCCATACATGTCTCCAGTATGAAGGTAAAAAGTCAAAACAGTAAAACTAAGGCCATAATAACTTTTTAAGGTATACACAATGTCAAAAGATGCAAATCGTGACATCAAGAACATAAACTGTGGAGGAGAAGTTAAAGGCTCGTTTTTTTTTTTTTTGTATAAAAAAATGTAAGTTGTCTGCAGCTTAAAATAGTAGACTATAAGATATTTTACATAAGCTTCATAATATCCACAAAACAACAACAGCAACAAAATGATAGCAGACATACAAAGGGTGAAAATAAAGGAATCAAAGCTGAGCACCACAGAAAATTATCACGTTACAAAGGCAGACGAGAGTGGAGGAAAGGGACAGAGGATCTGCAAACAACAAAAAAAATAAGAGAATGGCATTGCTCATTTCTTATCTGTCAATAATCACCTTGAATATTACAAATAAGAAAATAAGAGAATGACTGGTCATTCCTTTTCTATCAATAATCACTTTGAATATTACAAATAAGAAAATAAGAAAATGTCATTGGTCATTCTTTATCTATCAATGATCACCTTGAATATTACAAACAACAAGAAAATGAGAAAATGGCATTGATAATTCCTTCTCTATCAATAAACACCTTGACTATTACAACAAGAAAATAAGAAAATGGCATTGATCGTTCCTTATCTACCAATAATCACCTTGAATATTACAACAAGAAAATGAGAAAATGGTATTGATCATTCTTTCTCTATCAGTAATTACCTTGGATATTCCAAACAAGAAAATAAGAAAATGGCATTTGTCATTCTTTATCAATAATCGCCTTGAATATTACAAAACAACAAGAGAAGAAAATGGTATTGGTTATTACTTATCTATCAATAATTACTTTGAATATTACAAACAAGAAAATAAGAGAATTGCATTGGTCATTCCTTATCTATCAATCACCTTGAATATTACCAACAACAAGAAAATGAGAGAATTACATTGGTCATTCCTTATCTATCAATAATCACCTGGAATATAAATTGATTACATTCTCCCATCAAAAGACATATAGTGGTGAAGTAGACTGAAAAAGAGATGATCCCAACTATATACTGGCTATAAGAGACCCGCTTTATCTTTAAGGACACACACATATTAAAAGTGAAGATAGGGAAACAATATTCCATGCAAATGGTAGCCAAAAGAGAGAAGGGGTAGTTAAACTTAACATCTGATAAAACAGACTTTAAATCAAACTGGTCACAAGAGACAAAGAAGGCCTTTATCTAGTGAAAAGGGGATAATTTATCAGGAGGACATAACAATCATAAACATATATGCATCCGACATTGGAGTACTTAAATACATAAAGCAAATATTAATGAACATAAAGAGATAAATACATAGCAATACAACAGTAATAGGGGACTTCAGCACCCCACTTTCAACAATAGATAGTTCAACTAGACAGAAAATCAATAAGAAAATACAGGACTTGAATTGCACTTTGGGCCAAAAAGACTTATCAGATATATAAAGAACTTTCCATGCAATAGCAGCAAAATACACATTTTTCTATAGCACACATGGAACACACACATGGATAGACCATATATTAGGCCATAAAACAAGTCTTAACAAATTTTGTATTGCAATTCTATCTAGTATCATCTCTGACCACATGGAAGGAAACTAAAAATCAGTAACAGGAGGAATCTTGGAAAATTCATAAATAGGTAGAAATTAAACAGTATTGCCCTGAACAATCAATGGGTCACAGAAGGAATCAAAAGTGAAATTTGAAAACTATCTATCTTGAGACAAACAACAACAGAAATACAACCTACCAGAACTTCTGGGATGCCGCAAAAACAGTTGTGAGAAGGAAATTGATAGTGATAAATACCTACATTAAAACAAAGATCCTAAATAGCCTAACATTAAGCCTCAAGAAATGAGATAAAGAACAACAAAGTAAACCAAAAGTTTACAGAAGGAAGGAAAGAGGATGAGAACAGAAATAAGTCAAACAGACAATAGTAAACAATAAAAAGAATTAGTAAAACTAAGAATTGTTTTTAAAAAAAAATAAAATTGGCAAACTCTTCATCTGTATTAGTCCGTTCTCACGCTGCTATAAAGAACTGTCTGAGACTGGGTAATTTATATGAAGGAAAGTGTTTGACTCACAGTTCCGCATGGCTGGGGAGGCGTCAGAAGACTTACAATCATAGTAGAAGGTAAAGGGGAAGCAAGGCACCTTCTTCATAAGGTGGCAGGAAAGAGAATGAAGGCAGGAGGAACTAGCTACCACTTGTAGAACCATCAGACCTTGTGAGAACCCACTCAGTATCATGAGAACAGCATGGGGGAAACTGCCCCCATGATCCAATCACCTCCACTTGTTCTCTCCCTTGACACGTGGGGATCAGGGTGATTGCAGGGATTATAATTGAAGATGAGATTTGGGTGGGAACACAAAGCCTAACCATATTATAATCTAAGAAACAGAAGTTTCAAATAAATAAAAAAAGTGAAGGCATTACCATGGACACCTCAGAAATGAAAGGATCATAAGGGACTATTATGAACTATTATATGCCAGAAAATTGGACTACCTAGAGGAAATGGTTAAATTTGTGGAAAAATACAACCTGCCAAGTTTGAGTCAGGAAAAAATAGAAAGACTGAACTGACCAAAACCAAATAGGGACATAGAAAAAGTAATCAAATCCTTTCAACAAAAGAAAGCATGGGACCAGATGGCTTCATGGCTGAATTATACCAAATATTCAAAGAAGAAATAATATGAATACTTCTCAAACTCTTTCAACAAATAAATCTAGAGGGAATAATTATGTATACATTTTTAAAAGCCAGCATCACCGTGACACCTAAGCTGAACAAAGATGTCACTAACAATGAAAACTACAGGCCAATTTTTCTGATGAACAAATGACAGAAACATTCTCATAATGACTTTAGCAAGCCAAGTCCAACAGCACATTAGAAAGATTACATGTCATGACCAAGTAGGATTCATCCATGGCATGTGAGGCCAGTTTAACATTTTCAGATTAACCAATGTGACACATCACATTAACAGACTGATGCAGAAAAATCATTTGACAAAGCCCAATATCTATGATAAAAAATCTCACCAGTTCAGGTATAGACAGCATGTTCACAATAAAGCTATTTATGAAAAATTCCTAGCTAGCATTATAATCAATATGAACAAACGCTTTAACATTAAGATCCTCTGCAAGACAAGGATGCCCAGTCTTGCCGATTTTATTCAACATGACACTGGAAGTACTTGCAATTAGCAATCAGACAAAAAAAAAAAAAAAAAAAAGGCATCCGAATAAGAAAGGAAGAAGTAAAGTTATCTATTTGCAGATGGCATGATTCTATTTGTAAAAACCCCAAAGATTCCACAGAAAAACTGTTAGAACCAATAATTCAGTAAAGTTTCAGGATATGAAATTCATATGCAAAAATTAATAGCATTGTCATACACAAATAATAGCTGAAAAAGAAATCAAAACAATCCCATTTATTAATGCAAGCATCAGAAAAAAATAAAATATTTAGCAATAAGTATAACCAAGGAGATAAAAGACCTATACAATGAAAACTGTAAAATATTGATGAAGACAATTCAAAACATTGAAGAAGATACCAATAAATGGAAAGATATTTTGGGCTCATGTCTGGGCTCATCATAATTAATATTGCTAAAATATCTATGAGCCAAAGTTATATATAGATTCAGTGTAATCCTTATCAAAATCCCAATGACATTTTTCACAGAAACAGAAAAAACAATTCAAATATTCATATGGAATCACAAAAGACCCTGAATGGCCAAACAGTTCTAAGAAAAAAAAAGTTGGAGGCATCACACTTTCTGATTTAGATTATATTACTATAGTAATCAAAACAGTATGGTGTTGGTATAAAAAACAGACACCTACACCAGTGGAGCAGAATAGAAAGCCCAGAAGTAAAACTAAACGTACATGCTCAACTAATTTTGGACTAAGGGCATCAGGAGGATACAATGGAGAATGTATAGTCTTTTCAATAAATGTTGCTGGGAAAACTGGACTTCCACATGTGAAAGAGTGAAATTGGACTCTTGTCTTACACCGTATAGGAAACCTACCAAAAATGGATGAAAGTCTTAACTGTAAGATCAGAAGCCATAAAACTCCTAGAAGAGAACGTTGGAGAAGAGCTCGTTGATATTGGCCTTGGCAATAATTTCTTGGCTGTCACACCACAACCTCAGACTACAAAAGCACAAATAGATAAATTGGACTACATCAAACTGAAGTTCCTGCACAGCAAACAAGACCAGCAGCCTATGGATTGGGAAAGTATATTTGCAAAACATGTATCTGATAAGAGGTTAATATTCAAAATTTATGAAGAATTCATTCAGGTTAATAGAACAAGTAAACCAATTAAAAATGGGCAAGGCAGATACAGAAAGACAAGCGCCACATGCTCTCACTTATATGTGGAATCTAAAACAATTGAACTCATGGAAGCAGAGAGTAGAATGATGGTCACAGAAGCTGGGGATTGGAGAATGGGGAGATGACGGTCAGAGGGCACAGACTCTCAGTTGTGCAGGAAGAATTTTTTTTAAGTTCTATTGCACAGTGTGGCAAAGATAGCTTTTTAATAGATTATTGTACATTTCAGAATTGCTAAGAAAATTATCTTGTTTTCATTATAAAAACATGTGAAGTATTTGAGGTCATAGATATGTTAACCAGCTTGCTTTCATTATCCCATATTGCATTCATAAATCATAACATTATTTTTACCCTGTAAGTTTATATGATTATAAATTGTCAATTACAATTTGAAAATATATAGGGTGGAATATTACTCAGTCTTTTTTTAATTTTTCTCAGACAGAGGCTTGCTTTGTTGCCCAGGCTGGAGTGCAGTGGTGCGATCTCAGCTCACTACAAGCTCTGCTTCCCAGGTTCATGCCATTCTCCTGCCTCAGCCTCCTGAGTAGCTGGGACTACAGGTGCTCGCCACCACGCCCGGCTAATTTTTTTTGTATTTTTAGTAGAGACGGGGTTTCATTGTGTTAACCAGGATGGTCTCGATCTCTTGACCTCATGATCCTCCCACCTTAGCCTCCCAAAATGCTGGGATTACAGGCGTGAGCCACCGCGCCCGGCCTACTCAGTCTTAAAGAAGGAGGAGGTCCTGCCCTTTGTCACAACAGGGTTGAACCTGGAGGACGCTATGCCAGGGGAAACAAGCCAGACATTAAAGGGAAATACCACATGACCTCACTTATGGGTGGAACCTGACGAAAAGGTCAAACACGCAGAGAAGGAGAATAATACAGTGGTCACCAGAAGTGAGGAGATGGTGGTGGGGAGGAATGAGGAGCTGGAGGTCAGAGGATGCAAAGCCGTGCACAAGTAGGCGAGCGAGTTGAGAGGTCCAGTGCTCAGCATGAGGACTGAAGGTCACACAATCATACCGTGTTGGGGATTCCTGCTACATTTTAGCTGCTCTTGACACACACAAAACAAAACAAAACAAAAATATGGGTAATCAGGTGAGATGATGGATATGTTAATTTGCTTCACTATAGTAACCATTTTACTATCTATAACATCTTTTTGTATGCCTTAGACATACTGTTATTATTAATAGTAACAAAAATCTACTGGACACCCACAGGACATTCACAATTTGAATCAACACCAGCATTAACCTTCAAATTATGTTAAATAAAACTTTTTATTTAAAAGTCTTCATTTTAATACGCTAAATATTCAGTTACTATAAATAGCTACTAAAGTCTGGCTGCTCGAGAGATTTCTTGCATAGCATATTTATTTCATAATATTAAAACTTCATTTCTTCATTTATGAACTTTATTATCAAAGTAGAGATTTTTTGTCCTTTTTTAAATCAAGAGTGTGTAACAGGAAGCTGAGTTTTCCTCTCCTCTGTCCCTTCCTCCTGTCCTCCTCTTGCTTCTTCCCTCTCCCTCCCTTCCTTTGCCTTCAAAGCACCCATGCATTTGTGCATATTTTTATTTGTATCCTTAGGTTTGAAGTTTGCTGCTTTCTTCTAATATCTTGGTGTTAGTCATTCAAAACCCTTAATAACTACCATACCTCCAAAACAGAATTGTTTTCTAAGATGAGTTATTGTAAATATAAATCACAGAAGGAAAGCATACTTTAGATGGACATGCTACTTTTCTTAAAGATTTACAATTAAAGATTTACAGTAAATACATGTCAGCTGTTTTAATTTTGATGTGTGTTTTGCTTAATTTATTCTCAATTGAGAAACTTTTTCTCTCTTGGGGCAAAAAGTAACACATTAGATCAGTTAGTAAATTTCAGAACAGGATATGATGATAGAATGAATGACAGAAGTAGACAGTAGGGTGTGGTGTACAGGGATAGGGTGAAGCTGTGTTTTTTTTAATTAACACATAATTGTACATATTTATGGGGTACATAATGATGCTTCAATACATACAATTTATAGTGCTCAGATCAGGATAATTATCATATTCATCATCTCCAACATTTATTATTTCTTTGTGTTGGGAATATTCAATATGCTCTCTTCTAGCCATTTGAAAATAAACAATATATTATTGCTAACTATCATTATTCTACAGTGCTATAGAACACTAGAAGTATTCCTCCTATCTAGCTGTAACTGTGTATCCTTAAAAAAATCTCTCCACATCTCTCTTACCTCCTCCCCTTCCCAACATCTAGTAACCTCTATTCTACTCCTTAGTTCTATGAGACCAGCTTCCGCATATGAGTGAGAACATGCAGTGTTTAACTTCCTGGGCCTGGCTGACTTCACTTAAAGTAATGTCCTACAGGTTCACCCACTCTGCCACGAATGGGAGTGTTTCATTCTGTGTGTGGCTGAATAGTGCTCCACTGTGTATATACACCACGTTGTCTTTATTCATTCACCTGTTGTGGGACACTTAGCTTTGTTCCGTATCTTGGCTATTGCAAATATTGCTACAATTAACATGGGGTGCAGATATATCTTTGACATACTGATTTTCTTCCCTTTGGATAAAAGTGGCAGGTTTGCCAGAATCATATGGTAGTTCTATTTTTAGTTTTTTTGAGAAAGCCCATATTTTTCATGTTGGCTATACCAGTTTACATTACCACCAGCAGTGTGAGTTTCCCTTCCTCTGCACCCTCACCAACATTTGTCATTTTTTGGTCTATTTAGTAATAACCATTCTAACCGGGATAAGATAATATCTTATTGTGGTTTTTATTTGCATTGCCCTGATGATTAGTGATTTTAAGCATTTTTTCATATATTTAGTCATTTTTCTTCTTTTGAGAAATGTCTATTCAGCTGATATGCATACTTTTCAGTAGGATTATTTGTTTTTTGCTGTCGAGAGATTTGAGTTCCTTGTATATGCTGATATTAATCCTTTGTCAAATGAATAGTTTGAAAATATTTTCTCCCATTCCGTGGCTTGTCTCTTCACTCTGTTGTTTCCTTTGCTGTGCAGAACCTTTTTAGTTTGATATATCCCATTTGTTTATTTTTGCTTTTGTTATCTGTGTTTTTGAGGTTTTATACAATTTTTTCTCAGACCAGTGTCCAGAACCATTGCCTCTATTTTTATCATCTAGTCGTTTTATAGTTTTGGGTCTTACATTTAGATCTTTGATCTATTTTGAGTTGATTTTTTTATACAAAGTGAGAGATGGGAGTCCAGTTTCCTTCTTCTGCAAGTGAATAGCCAGTTCTCCCAGCACCATTTATTGAAGAGAAAATGTTCTCAATGTATGTTCTTGGTGCCTTTGTAAAAAAAAAAATCAGTTGTCTGTAGATACATGGATTAATATCTGGGATACTTATCTTGTTTGATTGCTGTATCTATTTTTTGCCTGTACCACGTTGCTTTGGTTACTATAGCTTTATAATATAATCTTAGGAAGTGTAATACCTCCAACTTTATTCTTGTTTCTCAGGATTGCTTTGGCTACTTGGGGCTTCATGTAGTTCTGCGCAAATTTTACAATTTTCTTTTTTATTTCTGTGAAGAATGTCATTGGTATTTTGATAGGGTTTGCATTTAATTTTTAGATCGCTTTGGGGAGTATGTTCATATTAACAGTCTTGATTTTTCCAGTCTGTGAACACGTTATGTCATTCCTTTGTGTCATCATCAATTTTTTCTATCAGTGTTTCATAGTTTTCCTTGTAGGGATCTTCCATATCCTTGGTTAAATTTATTCCAAGGGGTGTGTGTGTATGTGTGTATGTGTGTGGCTATTGTAAATGGGATTGGTTTACTGATTTTTTTCAGCAAGTTCATTGTTCGTACTTAGAACACTATTGATTTCTGTACGTTGATTTTGTATTCTGTAACTTTACTGAATTCATTTATCAGTGCTAAGAGTTTTTTGGTAGAACCTTTAGGTTTTTCTATACAAGATCATGTCATCTGCAAAAAGGGACAATTTGACTTCCTCTTTTTCAACTTGGATGTCCTTTATTTATTTCTCTTGCCTGAGTGCTCTAGCTAGGACTTCCAGTACTATGTTGAGTAAGAGTGGTGAGAGTGGGCATCCTTGTTTTGTTCCAGATTTCAGCTTTTCCATTAAGCATAATGTTAGCTGTGGGTTTGTCATATGTGGCCTTTATTGTTTTGAAGTACTTTTCTTCTGTACCTATTTACTGAGAGTTTTTGTCATGAAGAAGTGTTAAATTTTATTAAATGCTTTTTTTTTCTGAATCTATTTAGATGATCATATGGTTTTTAATTTGCCATTCTATAAGGAATGCAATTTATTCATTTTCGCATACTGTGAATAATGGAATCAAGATTATATCTCGAGTCTATTCATTTCACCATTTGGGGCTGTATAAAGACAAAATTGCTTTTTAAAAATGAGCAAAATAATTATATACATTTTATTATACATATGAATACATAAAAAAATTTGAAAAATGTATTCCATGGATTTGAATTTACCTTTGTGTTATTATGGAAGTTTTCTTCTTTCAACAGGCTTTGCAACATAATGAATATCTGCCTTACACATTTATTCATAACTTTCATTATTTCTCTTTCGTTTAAGTGATGCCTCCATCAACACAAAATGCACAGTACAGAAATAGTAAGTGTTTGATAAATGAATACAAGCTCTGGTCTCCCTGCTTCTCTCAGACCGTCACAGTTTAATCTGAGTTTCCTGTGCCAACTTTCAATATTGTTTATATACTGCCATGATATGGTGGAGGGTGAAAACTGTGTTAGAAACTAGGACTTCTGCTTGGTGTTTTCTTGTGGACAGGTTCTGCACTGGACTAACAGACACTGGAAATCTTCTCGTCCAGGGCTGATAGCCATCAGCCAGGATGAGAGTGCACAGGGAATGCTCAGTTTGTCTTTTCACAGCCACTTAATGTGACTTTCTGTTATTCCAGTTGATTTTTTAAAAATGAAATCTGCATTTTTGACTTGGAAACTGTTGGGAAACAATTCAGTTTATGATTAGGAAATGATTACTCATCTACTTCCAGTGCTGAAGGGGAGATCATACACCTAGGAATAAGTGTCTAGCCTTTCCATCTTCAGAGAAAAATGTTATACAGCAGAGGAATCGACCTCGAATAAACGACATATACATTTTATGCAGGCCATTTTCAGAAAGTACCAAAAGTGAGATGAGACAGTTGGTTCTTGAGATAAGCTAAAGGATTTGCTATTCGTTCATTCATTTTTCTAAGTCTTCTAACAAATGATTTCCTAAGAAAACTACAGGTGGTTCTCACTATTTAGCTCCTCTGCAGAACATCCTTCTTTGACGCTGTTTTAGAAAGTCACTGGCCTTTACCAGAAGTCTTTATGATAAATGACAAGATGAAGTTTGTATCTGCATGTCCTGCAAACATGCTTTTGAACTCAGTGTCCATTATGGTACATCGTTTCTTTTATATAAAGGTCTATATCATTATTTGAGAATTCCTTCCCAGGGAAATGTGTCTCTTCTGGTAAATAGACACAAATATACAATTTTGGATAAATTTGGAAATTAATAATTTCATCACGGTTGTCTCATCTGAGACAAACCATAGAGCCAAACCATAAAGTCAAATAAGAAGGTCAAGTTTGTGACCGCATTAATTTAACTTTGTATGTATTATTTGTCATTCTAAGTAGTCCTTAATGTTCCATGTTTTAAATTTAGCAATTGTAATATGCATATAACTTACGGCATTTCACCTTTAATCCTTTTGAAGTGAAACTGGAAACCTCAACCACTTCTGGTTGTCATGGTGTTGAGTAGGGCTTGGAGGATTTCTGATGAGCTGTGCAATAGACTCTGCCATCAATAATACATCATTGCAAAGTTTATTGAGCCTGGACAATGTGGCTTCTTATCATCAAGAGAATGCCTTTAAATACCTCTTTAATATTTTATAACATGTCATCTTCATGGAATTTAATATATAAAATATTTGAAGGTGGTGTTCACAAGTTGTAATAAAAATTCTTGCAGGCCATACATGCACTTAACATTTGTAGGGAGCAAGTCTACTTCTTATTGTAGAGTTCCTGACAATAAGAGTTACAGGCAAAAGAACTCATTCATCTTACATTCTTGGCCAAAAAACTTAAAAGCCATATGTGCCTGTCTTATTTTTCTTGCTTGTTTTACACAATATGAGCAATGAAAGTATTTCTGAGTCTGTGAGTCTCTGGCTTCCTTTACTGCTTCTCCTGAGTAAATAGGCTGTCACTCATCATGGACATGGACATCCCAGATTCATAGATGACATTCTTTGGAGCCATTTGGTGAAGTGACAACATAATTTTTTGCATAATTTTTTCTAGCAAACTCTGAGAATAAACTCACAGTTTAAAAATAGCAATATGGTTTCCTCAGTTGAATAAAACCAACTAATGTATATGATAAAGAAGATAAATTTTAATTTTTCCTTTCAGATTAATGATATTTTACATAATAAAATCTTTTTTTGCATTACAATTTTTCCAGCTAGAAAAATTCAAAAAGAACTGTAACACTGCTGAAATTATTTTAAGAAATGACAATTAAAGTTTTCTTTTTGATACATCATCACAGTCGGGCTGGTGGGAACTCCATCTAGATGGCTTGTCCATCCTTTCAACATTTATTCCCTCTCCCCAAGAACTCCTGCAAACATTTTATTTTATTTAAAAGAATGTTCCAGGTCCACATTTTTGGAGTAACCTGAGAAAGTCTTGTGCCCAAGTCACAAAGCATGTATTTCTTGCCAAGAGGCTTGATTCATTTGCTAGAGTACAGTGTTGGAGATTAAAAACTCTGTGTAGAGAAGCATTTTTCATGGCCCTTCGTGATGAGTCGGTCATCACTGGGTACTCTGCAGAGGTAAAGAAAGTCTGTTGAAACTTAGGCGTTCACATTGGCACTGTCAATTTAGAGTTTCATTCGCCGCAGATAGCTAAATCCTGCAGCCTATCATCAATACCATAGTAGTTTTTCTATAGTTTTGACTAAATGGTAATAAAAGCAAATTTAATGACCTTTGTTTTATCAGGTAACACAATGTAAATTCAAGCAATGATTATAGGATTTATACAGTCAACAGGAGCCCCAGACAAGACACAGCCTTGGGCCAAACTGTAAAGTGTCCTGCTAATGAGATGCAGTCAGCTTTCTGTGGGGTTGACGCAGGTTTCCAACTGTAAGACATTCTGGTCTGTTAAGATCATACATGCACTGTCTGATTTATTCCTGGGTGAATTTGCTGAAGTCAGTTTTAATTAGAAGATGTGTTTTGACTGACAGTTCTTGGTGTCTGTGTTCGGCTAGTGTTTCTTTCTTGGTAGAAACATTTAGGTGCTGGAGTGCTATTCTTTCTTATCAGGAGGTAAAAAGGCAATTTAAGTTCCAGAGTCATGCTCAGGGGATGGATTCAGCCACACCCTGGCCTGCGGTGTGCAAGCTTCAAGTTGTTTTTGGCAAATCCATTTGACTTCCATCCTGTCAGATTATGTATTTTAGTGATATCCTTGGAATCTACAGATCGTTAAAGTGAGCTCTTTTGAAAATGAGCACAAACATGGGACACACTATTCATTTCCCTCAGTGTAAAGTTTCAGAGAAAATGCAGAAACTCTCCTGTTCTTCTAGTTCACACCTTTATGAGGGTCCCGTTTAACCTGTTTGCAAATCCTTTTTCTTTTTTTTTCTTTTCTTTTTTTTTTGTGAGACAGAGTCTCACTCTGTTGCCCAGGCTGGAGTGCAGTGGTGTGATCTCAGCTCACTGCAACCTCCACCTCTTAAAACTGTTGCCACTTTTGCCACCCTGCAGCTGACCAGACAGGGATGTTGTTCGTAGGAGATGCTGTTCTCCAGGTCAGTATTGTACACGTTAATCCTTAACTTGATTCTCAACATTCTTACTTTGTCATCTGTTCAGGTTAATGGCATACATGTAGAAAATGCAACTCATGAAGAAGTGGTAAGTGAATTACATTTTATAGTTATTCTGTTGGTAAAAGTAGCTATTTTTGTCATATTGACAGGTGCATCTGCTGAGAAATGCTGGCGATGAAGTTACCATCACCGTTGAGTATCTCAGGGAAGCGCCGGCATTTCTGAAGCTCCCGTTAGGTAAGTGGGAAGAGGAGAAATGCCAGGGTGCTAATTGGAAGGGACTTCTCTTGTTTTGCTGCAGGGTCCCCAGGGCCATCCAGCGACCACAGCAGTGGGGCCTCCTCTCCCCTCTTTGACAGCGGTTTGCATCTGAACGGAAACTCCAGTACCACAGTAAGCATATAGATTTTTGTTAAATTTTATTTTGTGACGCTTCATTCTCCTTTCTTCTGTACAGGCCCCATCGTCACCTTCCTCGCCCATAGCTAAGGACCCGAGGTATGAGAAGCGCTGGCTGGACACCTTGTCCGTGCCTCTGTCCATGGCTCGCATCTCAAGGTACAAAGCCGGAACGGAAAAATTAAGGTGTGTGACCATTGTCTGAGATGGGAAACTTTGGGGCCTCCTGGACAGCTCTCTCCCTCCCCAGGTGGAATGCGTTCGAGGTGCTCGCCCTGGACGGAGTCAGCTCTGGGATCCTCCGGTTTTACACAGCCCAGGATGGCACCGACTGGCTGCGGGCGGTCTCAGCCAACATCAGGGAGCTGACACTTCAGAACGTGAGCACACGGTGTTTCTGAGTCTCTGCTGAGTGGCCCTGACTCTTCTGCCTTCTCTCCACAGATGAAGATGGCGAACAAATGCTGCTCTCCTTCCGACCAGGTAGGGTTTGTATTTTCTGCTTCATGATGTAAAGGCTTGGTTTGTAATTTTCACCCCTCTGCAGGTTGTGCATATGGGGTGGGTAAATGAGAAACTCCAAGGAGCTGACTCCTCTCAAACCTTCAGACCCAAGTTCCTAGCACTGAAGGGCCCGTCCTTCTACGTTTTCAGCACTCCTCCGGTAAGGATGCTTTTGACACTCCACAGGGAGGGGCTTTTCATGGAACGTTCTCTGTTTCTTGCAGGTGAGCACATTCGATTGGGTGCGAGCAGAAAGGACCTATCACCTCTGTGAGGTGCTATTTAAAGTTCACAAGGTAGGTATCTTTTGCACTTCAGATGCTTTCATTGCACGTTTCCAATCCATGCTCTGTTTTTCAGTTCTGGCTCACAGAGGACTGCTGGTTGCAAGCAAACTTGTATCTGGGTCTTCAAGATTTTGACTTTGAGGACCAGAGGCCCTATTGCTTCAGCATCGTGGCCGGCCATGGGAAGAGCCATGTTTTCAACGTGGAGCTTGGCAGCGAGCTGGCCATGTGGGAGAAGTCCTTCCAAAGAGCCACGTTCATGGAAGTTCAGAGAACCGGGGTAAGTGAACAACTCACACTCTTCTCACCTACAATGTTTTCTCAAAATTGATACTTTTTTCTAGTCCAGAACATACATGTGCAGCTGGCAAGGAGAGATGCTGTGTTTCACGGTGGATTTCGCGTTGGGATTTACCTGTTTTGAGAGTAAGACCAAGGTAAGAGGCCAAGCAGGCATCCATGCCGCCCCAGAAATCGCTAATTAATTTTATTCCTTTACAGAATGTGCTCTGGAGATTTAAATTTTCCCAGCTTAAGGGATCTTCAGATGATGGGAAAACTCGAGTAAAGCTGCTGTTTCAGAATCTGGACACCAAACAGATTGAGACGAAGGTATGCGGCATGGGGCATGGGTTATTCTGCCATAATAAACACTTGATCTGATTTTCTCCTCCAGGAACTCGAGTTCCAGGACCTGAGGGCTGTCCTGCACTGCATCCACTCCTTCATAGCAGCCAAGGTGGCCTCCGTGGACCCCGGCTTCATGGACAGTCAGAGTCTTGCCAGAAAATACATGTACAGCAGCTAAAGGTTGTTTCTGTTGAGTGCTGAAAAATTAAATTATTTTCGTAAGAAATGATTCTTTCCTGCAGAATATTGCAACTTTGTGTTGTTTTATGATGAGCCTATAGTTGTGATACCAATAAAACATGTCACTAGTTTCCAAAGACGGGTCCTCCTTGTTAAATCTGACATGGGG